ACAGCAGGAACCACTGATAGGTTTAGGGAGATTTGAGGAGAGGGACATGATTTGGCTTATGTTATGTTGTTAAAGGGACCACATTAAAATACATTCATTCTAAAAGTGTTACCTTTAAGAAACTACGTATATAAATTAAGTTACTGTTGCCATTATTAGCGTAAGTAGTTACATTTCTCTTACGACTCACTCTCTGCTACTGCCTCTTGGACCCTGCACACCTTGTGGAGGCCCATGAGAGTGACGTGCTGTGGTTCCCCCTCTCCCCACTCCTGCTCTGCACTTTGTCATTCACGTTCATCTCCCTCCTTGAGTGTCACCTCTCTCTGGCTCGTCACGGAGCCACGGCAAAGCGTCCTTTCCCAGGAACCCCTCCCCCTGGGGAGGTGAGCTCCTCGCCGCCAGGGCCGTGTCGCGCACCTCGGGCCGGGTACCCAGGCGGCGCTCGGCGGCGAGCGGAATGGATGTGGAGGAGCGCTCGGCAGGGAGCGCTGCCGCCCTGGCCTTGGCCTCTGGGAGCGGCGCGGCCAGGGTTTTCTGTGTCAGCCAAGCCCGGAATGCGGGGGCGCCTCTGGACCCTCCTCTTGGGTCTGGGGGCTGCCTCGGGCATCCTCTACTCCTCTCCCACCTTCTGTCCTTCCCCATCTCCCACCCACACGTGTGGGGCCCCGGACCCGCGCAGCGGCCAGAGCCTTCCGCTGTGGACCTCCAGTCCACCCCTCCCCTTCACTTCTCTTTCCGGCTCCCTCCGGGTCTCTCAGCCCCCTCCCCTTCCTCTCCGCCCCCTTCCCCGCCGTCTGCCCAGCGGCGGCCTTCGGCCCGCCCCTTCTCTCCAACCCCCTCCCTTTCCCCTTTACGCCCCTCCTCCCCCTCGTCCTCCCGCCCCCTCCCACCCCAACCTGCTGGGCCCGCCGGGACTCGCCCCCCTGCCCGCTCCTCTCCTCCAGCCCCGGCCGGCCTCGGCTCGGCCCCCGGCCCGCCCCTTCCAGCCCTCGGCACCTCCCGCCGGCCGCTTGGCTCCGCCACTCGGCACTCACTGCCCGGGCCGCCCGGACAGGGAGCTTCGCTGGCGCGCTTGGCCGGCGACAGGACAGGTTCGGGACGTCCATCTGTCCATCCGTCCGGAGAGAAATTACAGATCCGCAGCCCCGGGATGGGGCCGGCCCCGCTGCCGCTGCTGCTGGGCCTCTTCCTCCCCGCGCTCTGGCGTAGAGGTGAGTGCGCCCGGCTGGGGGCCAGGCGAGGGAAAGGCTAAAATTTGGATGTTCTGTTTTACAGCTATCACTGAGGCAAGGGAAGAAGCCAAGCCTTACCCGCTATTCCCGGGACCTTTTCCAGGGAGCCTGCAAACTGACCACACACCGCTGTTATCCCTTCCTCACGCCAGTGGGTACCAGCCTGCCTTGATGTTTTCACCAACCCAGCCTGGAAGACCACATACAGGAAACGTAGCCATTCCCCAGGTGACCTCTGTCGAATCAAAGCCCCTACCGCCTCTTGCCTTCAAACACACAGTTGGACACATAATACTTTCTGAACATAAAGGTGTCAAATTTAATTGCTCAATCAGTGTACCTAATATATACCAGGACACCACAATTTCTTGGTGGAAAGATGGGAAGGAATTGCTTGGGGCACATCATGCAATTACACAGTTTTATCCAGATGATGAAGTTACAGCAATAATCGCTTCCTTCAGGTATGTGTTCTTTCTTCCTTTTTTATTTTTTTCTGTAAATATCTTCATGTGTTTTTCTTTGCAGCATAACCAGTGTGCAGCGTTCAGACAATGGGTCGTATATCTGTAAGATGAAAATAAACAATGAAGAGATCGTGTCTGATCCCATCTACATCGAAGTACAAGGTAAGTCCACAGACCAGAGTCCCATTGCCAGAAAACATTCTTTTGTGTAACGTTTTCTCCGCAGGACTTCCTCACTTTACTAAGCAGCCTGAGAGCATGAATGTCACCAGAAACACAGCCTTCAACCTCACCTGTCAGGCTGTGGGCCCGCCTGAGCCCGTCAACATTTTCTGGGTTCAAAACAGTAGCCGTGTTAACGAACAGCCTGAAAAATCCCCCTCCGTGCTAACTGTTCCAGGTAAGTCCGAGCTGTGGGCTTATTGATTTATTCTGCTGGTCTCATGAGTCTCCTTCCATTCCAGGCCTGACGGAGATGGCGGTCTTCAGTTGTGAGGCCCACAATGACAAAGGGCTGACCGTGTCCAAGGGAGTGCAGATCAACATCAAAGGTAAGCAGCAAGGCTAGGCTCCCCATGCATGTGTATGTGTGTGTGTGTGTTTTGTTTTATGCAGCAATTCCCTCCCCACCAACTGAAGTCAGCATCCGTAACAGCACTGCACACAGCATTCTGATCTCCTGGGTTCCTGGTTTTGATGGATACTCCCCGTTCAGGAATTGCAGCATTCAGGTAAAGTTCCAGGGTGAAGAGGGAAGTAGCTGATGCCCGGTCCTCATGTTTACTCTTCGTTTAGGTCAAGGAAGCTGATCCGCTGAGTAATGGCTCAGTCATGATTTTTAACACCTCTGCCTTACCACATCTGTACCAAATCAAGCAGCTGCAAGCCCTGGCTAATTACAGCATTGGTGTTTCCTGCATGAATGAAATAGGCTGGTCTGCAGTGAGCCCTTGGATTCTAGCCAGCACGACTGAAGGAGGTAATTCCTGGGGTTCAGAATGTATATTGCCCTCTTCATTCTTCTCTCCTTTTTTCTTTTGTAGCCCCATCAGTAGCACCTTTAAATGTCACTGTGTTTCTGAATGAATCTAGTGATAATGTGGACATCAGATGGATGAAGCCTCCGACTAAGCAGCAGGATGGAGAACTGGTGGGCTACCGGATATCCCACGTGTGGCAGAGTGCAGGGATTTCCGTAAGTCTAAACCCTAGAAGAGCACGATTAGTTTTTCATTTCCTCTCTTCCTCTCTGTCTCCAGAAAGAGCTCTTGGAGGAAGTTGGCCAGAATGGCAGCCGAGCTCGGATCTCTGTTCAAGTCCACAATGCTACGTGCACAGTGAGGATTGCAGCCGTCACCAGAGGGGGAGTTGGGCCCTTCAGTGATCCAGTGAAAATATTTATCCCTGCACACGGTGAGAGCTATACCCAGTAAGGGCTGATAGGAAACCCATGACTGGTCTATTGGTATCTCACCAGGTTGGGTAGATTATGCCCCCTCTTCAACTCCGGCGCCTGGCAACGCAGATCCTGTGCTCATCATCTTTGGCTGCTTTTGTGGATTTATTTTGATTGGGTTGATTTTATACATCTCCTTGGCCATCAGAAAAAGAGTCCAGGAGACAAAGTTTGGGTAAGTCTCCCAGCTAAAAATGTTTGCCCACTATAGTGAAGTATCTTTGTTTTCATTCACCCAGGAATGCATTCACAGAGGAGGATTCTGAATTAGTGGTGAATTATATAGCAAAGAAATCCTTCTGTCGGCGAGCCATTGAACTTACCTGTAAGTTGACTTTCATTTCCCTTTTTGGCAAATTTTTGTACATACTATGTTACTCCTTTTTCAGTACATAGCTTGGGAGTCAGTGAGGAACTACAAAATAAACTAGAAGATGTTGTGATTGACAGGAATCTTCTAATTCTTGGAAAAATTCTGGGTGAAGGTAAGCAATTTAAAGTAATTCTTTTAAAATGTAGTGTCCATACAGGTGTTCTTTCACTTCACAGGAGAGTTTGGGTCTGTAATGGAAGGAAATCTTAAGCAGGAAGATGGGACCTCTCTGAAAGTGGCAGTGAAGACCATGAAGTGTGAGTTATCAGTGATGAATCCCATTCTTCTACCATACTTAACCTTTTCTATTTTCTCCTCTAGTGGACAACTCTTCACAGCGGGAGATCGAGGAGTTTCTCAGTGAGGCAGCGTGCATGAAAGACTTCAGCCACCCAAATGTCATTCGACTTCTAGGTACTTCCGAGAAATGCAGGAGTGGGTGGCCACTTTGTAATTGATGCTGTGTTTGTAATTTCAGGTGTGTGTATAGAAATGAGCTCTCAAGGCATCCCAAAGCCCATGGTAATTTTACCCTTCATGAAATACGGGGACCTGCATACTTACTTACTTTATTCCCGATTGGAGACAGGACCAAAGGTAATGATCTCCTTGTGTTACCCCTGAACACTTAGTCTTTCTTCTTGTTTCCTCTATCATCTAGCATATTCCTCTGCAGACACTATTGAAGTTCATGGTGGATATTGCCCTGGGAATGGAGTATCTGAGCAACAGGAATTTTCTTCATCGAGATTTAGCTGCTCGAAACTGCATGTAAGAGTCCTCGGCTATCCTGGAAGGGTTTGACGCTGCTGAAGACGTAACCTGCTCTCTGTAGGTTGCGAGATGACATGACTGTCTGTGTTGCGGACTTCGGCCTCTCTAAGAAGATTTACAGTGGCGATTATTACCGCCAAGGCCGCATTGCTAAGATGCCTGTTAAATGGATCGCCATAGAAAGTCTTGCAGACCGAGTCTACACAAGTAAAAGTGATGTGGTATGTACACAGCTTTGATTCAGGGGTCCCACTGCATCCTAACTTGTTGTTGCTTTGTTCCCAGTGGGCATTTGGCGTGACCATGTGGGAAATAGCTACGCGGGGAATGACTCCCTATCCTGGGGTCCAGAACCATGAGATGTATGACTATCTTCTCCATGGCCACAGGTTGAAGCAGCCCGAAGACTGCCTGGATGAACTGTGAGTGGGCTTCTCTGTCTCCCTTCCATACTTGGGAGACAATCCACTTCTTTTTAACTTTCAGGTATGAAATAATGTACTCTTGCTGGAGAACCGATCCCTTAGACCGCCCCACCTTTTCAGTATTGAGGCTGCAGCTAGAAAAACTCTTAGAAAGTTTGCCTGACGTTCGGAACCAAGCAGACGTTATTTACGTCAATACACAGTTGCTGGAGAGCTCTGAGGGCCTGGCCCAGGGCTCCACCCTTGCTCCACTGGACTTGAACATCGACCCTGACTCTATAATTGCCTCCTGCACTCCCCGCGCTGCCATCAGTGTGGTCACAGCAGAAGTTCATGACAGCAAACCTCATGAAGGACGGTACATCCTGAATGGGGGCAGTGAGGAATGGGAAGATCTGACTTCTGCCCCCTCTGCTGCAGTCACAGCTGAAAAGAACAGTGTTTTACCGGGGGAGAGACTTGTTAGGAATGGGGTCTCCTGGTCCCATTCGAGCATGCTGCCCTTGGGAAGCTCATTGCCCGATGAACTTTTGTTTGCTGACGACTCCTCAGAAGGCTCAGAAGTCCTGATGTGAGGAGAGGTGCGGGGAGACATTCCAAAAATCAAGCCAATTCTTCTGCTGTAGGAGAATCCAATTGTACCTGATGTTTTTGGTATTTGTCTTCCTTACCAAGTGAACTCCATGGCCCCAAAGCACCAGATGAATGTTGTTAAGTAAGCTGTCATTAAAAATACATAATATATATTTATTTAAAGAGAAAAAATATGTGTATATCATGGAAAAAGACAAGGATATTTTAATAAAACATTACTTATTTCATTTCACTTATCTTGCATATCTTAAAATTAAGCTTCAGCTGCTCCTTGATATTAACATTTGTACAGAGTTGAAGTTGTTTTTTCAAGTTCTTTTCTTTTTCATGACTATTAAATGTAAAAATATTTGTAAAATGAAATGCCATATTTGACTTGGCTTCTGGTCTTGATGTATTTGATAAGAATGATTCATTCAATGTTTAAAGTTGTATAACTGATTAATTTTCTGATATGGCTTCCTAATAAAATATGAATAAGGAAGGATATGTTGAACTTACTTGAGACTTGAAAGACAGTGGTCGGCAGCGGCCTTGTGGCCTTTGCAAAGGAATTCCCTTAATGCCTGGTCCTTGGGGCAATTGCTCTGACCATTCTTGGCATTGCTTTATAGAGATATGGAAAAACCACACCAGGGTCTGTAGATAAGGAATAAAGAATATTGAAGGATTGAAAAATACTGTGTGAATGGAAAGATTTAAAATCAGCT